TCTCCAAGCTGCTGGCTCCTATAGCACTCTGGGCAAACCTCTGCCTGATTACTCACCACCACTATCATACGTCAAAGTTAATCATGACCAATTTCACCCACTTATTTATAAGCTTCAAAAAGCCTAACATTCCATTCTAGTCATGCTTCTCTTACCACCATCTAGCACAGTGTTTGGTAATAGTGTGCATTTTATAACTGTTTGTCAAATAGAATGATCTATTCAGAAGCTTCTGGAAGCGTTAGCCCTTGCCACAGAGGACCTCGTTTATTTAGTGTTTCTATCAGGAACTGCCACAGTTGTCTTGAGGTCTCACTCCCAGAGGAAACCCAGCATGAACAGCCTTCCCATCCCAAGTTTCGTCACGGATGAAGGAAGGAGCAGGACCAGACGCTCTTTAGGGTCCCTTAGAGCCCCAGGATTCTTGTGTTCCAGGGAATCCCCTGGCAGAATAGATTGCTGCGAGCAAAAGAGGCGAGTGTGGCCCCTCCTCAGCAGGTCTCTAGATGAACCCCAGCCTCTGGAAGGCCTGGACCTGGGAAAAAAGAATTCGCGTCCCTTCAGGGCCCCACGCCTTCCTGTCCTCCAGCACATTTCTCTTTCTTGGCCCCACCTTCCCTTTTTCTGCTTCCTCTCTGCTGGCCTCTCCCCTTCTCTTCCTTTCTTTTCTGTTTCTCTTCTCCTACAGGTCCCACCGCACCTTCCCAGTATCGCTGCTTCCCCTTCGCCTACTTCCCAGTCTGGCCAGTCAGATTCACCGTCCTTCTCGGGTCGCCTGCGTTATCTTGCTTTCCTCCCACGCCCCGACAGAGGCTCCCTCTCGCTGGCCTCCTCCCTCTCCTCTCTGCCCTGCAGGCAGCAGAGCCTTCGCTGACGCCAAGAGGCAGCGAGGTGGGGAGGCGAGGAGTTGGGGAGGTCTGGAGGTAGGGGGTGGGGTGGGGGTGGGGCCTTGCGCAGCCGCCCCGCCCCGCGATGCGTGTGTGAAGGTCGGGGTGGCAGTGACGCGGCGCCGGCGGGGGGAGGGAGGCTGGGCCGGTGGGAGAGGGAGGCGAGCCGACCGCTGGGCTGCTGGGCTCCCGCGCCCTCGCGCTCCCCGCCGCCAGCCCAGGCGCAGGCAGGGCGCAGGCGGCGGCGGGCGGCATGGAGAGCCTGCTGGAGAATCCGGTGCGCGCCGTGCTCTACCTCAAGGAGCTCACGGCCATCGTGCAGAACCAGCAGAGCCTCATCCACACCCAGCGAGAGCGTATCGACGAGCTGGAGCGGCGGCTGGACGAGCTGAGCGCTGAGAACCGCAGCCTGTGGGAGCACCAGCAGCTGCTGCAAGCCCAGCCTCCGCCCGGGCTCGTCCCCCCGTCATCGGCCCCGCTGCCGGCCGCTCCGGCCACCGCTCCTGCCGCCGCCGCCAGGGCCCAGGAACCTCTCCAGGACCAGGGACAGCGCTCAGCAGCCGCGCCGCATCCCGCGCCCGATCGGCCGCCGCGTCAGCACCACGGACAGCTCCTGGAGCAGCCCCAGCGGGGCCCTGGCAGCAGGGCTCACACACCCCAGTCGCCCCACAAGCATCTGGGGACACAAGGGGCCGTGACTGACAAGGAGAAGGAGCGTCCCCCGAGTTGCTGCGCTGCTGCCGGAGCCCTCCTTCAGCACAAATCCCCCTCCGCCCTCGGCAAGGGCGTCCTGAGCAGGAGACCTGAGTGAGCGGGGAGAGGAGATGGGCACTGTTGTGGGCGCTCTGATCTCCCTCTGCTCTGCCCGCAGGAATGAGACCGTGCTGCACCAGTTCTGCTGCCCAGCCGCCGACGCCTGCTCCGACCTGGCCTCCCAAAGGTGGGAACTGTGGCCCTTCCTCCCTTCCGCATCCCAACCGAGCACCGTTGCCTTCTGTTCACAGTGATGGCTCCTGCACCCAGGCCGGTGGGGGCATGGAGGACTCCGTGGTGGCAGCGGCGGCGGTGGCAGCCGGCAGACCCAGTGCCCATGCCCCGAAGGCTCAAGCCCAGGAGCTGCAGGAGGAGGAGGAGCGGCCGGGGGCAGGGGCTGCCTCCCCAAGGGCTGGCCCCCAGCACAAGGCCTCCCCCGGCCGGCAGCAGCCTGCCCTGGCGACGGCGCTGTGCCCCCACGCCCCTGCCGCCTCCGATTACGAACTCTCCCTTGACCTAAAGAATAAACAGGTACCCAGGGCCTCCTAGGGGGGCGGGGAGGGGCCCTTCCTCCTCTCTGTCCTCGTCCTTGCAGATTGAAATGCTAGAACATAAGTACGGCGGTCACCTGGTGTCCCGGCGCGCCGCTTGCACCATCCAAACCGCCTTCCGCCAATACCAGCTCAGCAAGAACTTCGAGAAAATCCGCAACTCGCTTCTGGAGAGCCGCCTGCCACGGCGGATCTCCCTGCGCAAGGTGCGGTCACCCACGGCCGAGAGCCTGGCGGCCGAGAAAGCGCTCATGGAGGGCTACGGCCTCGTGGGGCTGCCGCTGGTGCGCTCGCCCTCCCTGCCGCCCACCTTCGCAGGCACCCTCACCGAGCTGGAGGACTCCTTCACCGAGCAGGTGCAATCCCTGGCCAAGTCCATCGACGACGCGCTCAGCACGTGGAGCCTCAAGACCATGTGCTCCCTGCGGGAGAGTGGCGCTTACCAGCTCCACCAGGCCCTGCAGGCGGCCGCGGGGCCCCCAGGCCTGGAGGCCGAGGGGCGGGCGCCGGAGAGCGCGGGCCCCGGGCCCGGGGATGACGCCGCGGAGACCCCCGGCCTGCCCCCGGCCCACAGCGGGACCCTCATGATGGCTTTCCGGGACGTCACGGTGCAGATCGCCAACCAGAACATATCCGTCTCCTCCTCCACGGCTCTGTCGGTGGCCAACTGCCTGGGCGCTCAGACGGTCCAGGCCCCCGCAGAGCCCGCGGCGGGCAAGGCCGAGCAGGGCGAGACCTCTGGGCGGGAGGCCCCGGAAGCCCCCGCCGTGGGCCGGGAGGACGCGTCAGCCGAGGACTCATGCGCAGAGGCTGCGGCTAGTGGGGCGGCGGATGGGGCCACAGCCCCCAAAACAGAGGAGGAAGAGGAGGAGGAGGAGACGGCGGAGGTGGGGAGAGGGGCCGAGGCCGAGGCAGGCGACTTGGAGCAGCTGAGCAGCAGCAGCACGTCCACCAAGTCCGCCAAGTCAGGCTCGGAGGCGTCGGCCTCCGCCTCCAAGGACGCCCTGCAGGCCATGATCCTGAGCCTGCCGCGCTACCACTGCGAGAACCCAGCCAGCTGCAAGTCGCCCACGCTCTCCACCGACACCCTGCGCAAGCGGCTCTACCGCATCGGCCTCAACCTCTTCAACATGTAAGTCAGCCCCGGCCCCCAGCCCGGAGTCCTCTCTACTGCTTCTCCCCACCCCCACCTCCAGAAACCCCGACAAGGGCATCCAGTTCCTGATCTCACGCGGCTTCATCCCGGACACCCCCATCGGTGTGGCCCATTTCCTCCTCCAGCGAAAGGGCCTCAGCCGCCAGATGATTGGAGAGTTCCTGGGCAACAGCAAGAAGCAGTTCAACCGCGACGTGCTGGAGTGAGTACCCCACACTCCGGGCTTTCCCCACTCCTGACCTCACACCCTCCCTGCCTGCCCTCAGCTGCGTGGTGGACGAGATGGACTTCTCCAGCATGGAGCTGGACGAGGCCCTGCGCAAGTTCCAGGCACACATCCGTGTGCAGGGGGAGGCTCAGAAGGTGGAGCGGCTCATTGAGGCCTTCAGGTAAGGCCGCTTCCCAGCTCCACTCCCCAACACAGCGTCCGCTCTGCATCTGACCCCCCCACAGCCAGCGCTACTGCATGTGCAACCCCGAAGTGGTTCAGCAGTTCCACAACCCCGACACCATCTTCATCCTCGCCTTCGCCATCATCCTCCTCAACACCGACATGTACAGCCCCAACATCAAGCCTGACCGGAAGATGATGCTGGAGGACTTCATCCGAAACCTTCGAGGTGAGGAGGTGGGCACTGGGGCAGGAGGGGCACACCACCACCCCTGCCCACTCCACGTTGTTAGGTGTGGACGATGGCGCTGACATCCCCAGGGAGCTGGTGGTAGGCATCTATGAGAGGATACAGCAGAAGGAGCTCAAGTCCAATGAGGACCACGTCACGTACGTCACCAAGGTGGAGAAGTCCATTGTGGGCATGAAGACAGTGAGTGTCCACAAGCTACCTATCTCCCGTCTTCTCTCCCGCTGAGCGCCCTGCCCGCGTGCAGGTGCTGTCCGTGCCCCACCGCCGCCTGGTGTGCTGCAGCCGGCTCTTCGAGGTGACGGATGTGAACAAGCTGCAGAAGCAGGCAGCGCATCAGAGGGAGGTGTTCCTCTTCAATGACCTGCTGGTGGTGAGTGGCCTCCGCTCCGGGACTGGGCTGGGTCAGGGCATGCCTGTTTCCCTCTCCTGAACAGATTCTCAAACTTTGCCCGAAGAAGAAGAGCTCCTCCACGTACACCTTTTGCAAGTCAGTTGGCCTGCTGGGCATGCAGTTCCAGCTCTTTGAGAACGAGTGTAAGTCTTTGACAGCCAGTGTAAGTCTTTGAAGCCCACTGGGGGCCTGGGGTCTGCTTTCCAGATTACTCTCATGGCATCACACTGGTGACCCCGCTCTCGGGCTCCGAGAAGAAGCAGGTGCTGCATTTCTGTGCCCTGGGCTCGGACGAGATGCAGAAGTTCGTGGAGGACCTGAAGGAGTCCATTGCTGAGGTGACGGAGCTGGAGCAGATCCGAATAGAGTGTAAGGACACGGGCTCCCGAGGCAGCTGGTGGTTCTCTTGCTCACGGGCCTCTGCATTCCTTAGGGGAGCTGGAGAAGCAGCAGGGAACAAAGACACTCTCCTTCAAGCCCTGCGGAGCCCAGGGGGACCCACAGTCAAAGCAAGGATCGCCGACAGGTGAGCCTCGGCTCCGCTCAGGGCACCAGTCCGAGAATGAGCCCTGTGCTCTTTGCATTCAAAGCCAAAAGGGAAGCCGCGCTCAGGGAGAGGCCGGCGGAGAGCACGGTGGAGGTAAGTGGAGCCCTGGTTGCCCAGGTGAGTGAATTTCATGCTTCTCTGGCTGTTTCTAAACTAGGTGTCAATTCACAACAGGCTTCAAACGTCCCAGCACAACTCCGGGCTGGGGGCCGAGAGGGGAGCGCCGGTGCCGCCGCCAGACCTGCAGCCTAGCCCCCCGAGACAGCAGACCCCACCACTGCCGCCGCCGCCACCCACGCCCCCGGGCACCCTGGTGCAGTGCCAGCAAATTGTCAAGGTCATTGTCCTGGACAAGCCCTGCCTGGCCCGCATGGAGCCCCTGCTGAGCCAGGCTCTCTCCTGCTACACCTCGTCGTCCTCTGACTCCTGCGGCTCCACACCCCTGGGCGGTCCCGGCTCTCCGGTCAAGGTCACCCACCAGCCTCCGCTGCCCCCGCCCCCACCCCCCTACAACCACCCTCACCAGTTCTGTCCCCCAGGCTCCCTGCTGCACGGGCACCGCTACTCCAGTGGCTCAAGGAGCCTGGTGTAGACTCTGCCCCACCACCCTGCTGTCCTGGGAGGGCTGGCCACTGGGGGGCCTGGGCTGCCCCTCCACTGCTCCCCATACCCTGGCACGATGCGTTCCTGGTCACTGATCACCATCATTTTGGGAAGAGAATCCCAATCCCTGGCACCTGGGTTTGCCTCATCCAACCATCCTTCCCTTTCTCAGCTGCACCCCCTCTGCAGATCTGAAGACACACCTCACTCTCCCAGGGCCCTACACAGCCAGACCCGGCGAGGCCTCCTCTTCCCCTGGCCACCACTTTCCCCCATTGGACCATGGACTGAAGAAAACGAGCTGAGGGTCTAACGAGCTTGCAGGCTTTGAGTCTGTTAGTGCCCGGGGCCTCGGGCCTTGGGCAGCAGCATGAGGCTGGGCCGGCCGGCAGTGGAGCACTAGACAGAGTGGCTGGCTCGCAGCCCAGAACTAGTGCCTCTGTAGCTGCACTGAGGGGAGGAGGGTTGGTCCCACCCCTGGAGGGACAGGTGGGAGGAGTGAGGAGGGGGCTTTTTCTGCCACCCCCGCCCCCAAGCCTGAAACTCTCAGGAGTCTACTTCTTGGTCCCCAGGGACATTGGCTGTCCTGACCATGTCCTTCCCCCTCCTCCCAGGGCCTCTGCTTCCTCAGGAGCTGCCCAGACTCCAGAAAAGCCTGGAAAAAGGGAGGCGGGAAGGGGAGCACTTTCGGCTTTCTATAGGTCAGTCCAGCAGGGCCACGGGATCGCGAGGTCATGTATCTGCAAAATGCACCTTTTTAAAGAGTGTCTTAGTTCCCCAGCCCCAGCTAATACCCGGCCAATGCCGTGTACGCACCGGCATGTGCACGCAAACACGCATGAGAACCAGGCCATTCCTTCCGCTGTGGAAGCAGAACTGGAGACGGGGCAGGAATGTGCCCAGCAGAGATGGGGCTCAGCCCGAGGCAGGGCTCCCTCCTGCATGAGGCTCGGCCCGAGGCAGGGCTCCCTCCTGCATGAGTCTGTGGCCTCCAGGAGGGACTTGGGTGCAGATGTAAGCAAGAAAAACCGGGGCTCCAGAGGCATGTGCATTTCCCCTGCGCCCCTCAGCCTTTAAATATTCCCTCCTCCTAGAAGGTTCTAGACCCCCCCCTTCCAGCAGGGGTGCCCAAGAGTCCCTGGACCCTCAAAATTGCAAAGGAGACCCAAGCGGGGCTCGCTGACCTCCCAGGGCCCAGCAAGATGGGATAGCCAGCCTTAGGTGGCCCCACGAGCCCAAGCCTGGGGAAGGGCCCCTCCCCAGCCAGACGAGAGGCAGCCACCCCAGAGACCACAGGAGCCGTACCATGGCCTGCGCAGTCAGGCCCTATCAGGATGTGTCTGTCCCAAGCCTGGCCAGGCTCCAGTCCTGTGCCAGTAGCTCACTGCTGTCCTATGTGCAGGTCCCCCAACACTTGGAGCCTGTGGTTAAGGCCTCCTGGGAGAGGCAGTGAGCATGAGTCAAAGGTGACATGGACTTGAATCTCCCCACCCCGCCCCGCCTGCAGTAGCCGGGCCAGGTAGGAGGCAAGGATCATTCCCTGCTCCCAGAGGTTCCAGATGACCTAGTTTCGTTTTGTGTGTGTGTGTGTGTGGTCACCCAGACGTCACTGTGATATCACCTAGTGAATCTATTTCTGGCCCTGTCTTCGTCGGCCCAGTTTCTGTAACTTGCAGCCAATTTGCCCTCTCCCCTGTGGCTGCCAGCCCATCTGCCCCTCTGTGTCCTTGCTGCCCTGGCCCTCCTCTGTTTTCTGTAACAGATGCTCCAGTCATTGCCTTTCAGAGTGGAGCAGATGACAGATGGGGTGCACGCATTCAGACACCTCTGATGCCCTTAGCCAGGGCAGGGATCGTCCTTAAAGTGAAGGCCTGGACAGGAGGAGTCAGGGACTTGGGAGGAGGTGGAGCTGTGGGGATGGGAGTGGAGGAATCAAAATGAGGGAAGCTGAAAATAGAATGAAAACGATGACTAAGAGGCAGGGAGTGCGAGGTATGGGGGAATAGGAACTATGAGCTAAATATACTTATGGGGTGGGGGCCGTGGGGGCCAGGGACACTCTCCCAGACAGCCCTGACCCGCCAGGCAGGACCCCGTCCCCTGCTCACACAGCTCTTCAAACTTACCAAGGACAGGCAGGACCCCGTCCCCTGCTCACACAGCTCTTCAAGCTTACCAAGGACAGGCAGAACCCCGTCCCCTGCTCACACAGCTCTTCAAGCTTACCAAGGACAGGCAGGACCCCGTCCCCTGCTCACACAGCTCTTCAAACTTACCAAGTGCCCTCTCCCCTGTTGAGGGCACAGCAACCCCAGGCCCTCCCTCCCACCTCAGCTGAAGCCCCAATCTTCCAAATCGGAACCAGCAAGTCTTAGGGCTGGCACGCATCTGGGCCTCTAGCTGAGAACCCGGACTCTCAGGCACCTCAGTGCCCCTGCCCCAGGGCAGAGGCCCACCCCGTGGGTTGGTGCAGTGGCTGCCCTGGGCTCCACGGGCAGCACAGGGAGTCTGTCCAGGAAGCAGCCCAGCCGGGGTCAGTATTCCGTGGAGCCAGTCCTGAGCTGGGAGGGGCATTTAACACCCCTGAGGGCCTGGGGCAGGACACAGCTGGCCCTCCTCATTGTCAGGGGAAGCAAGTGCCCAACATCTGTAACCTCCCTTCCCTGCTCAGTCCCCAGGCCAAGGTTGGGACCCCTCTCCATCCCTGTCCCCAGAGCCTAGACCTCAGGGACCTAGGAAAAGCCTCCTGCTCCCTCCCCACGGCAGCAGACAGGGCAGGGCCTCCAGCCCCCAGAGGGCCGGTGGGGGGTGCTCTCGGGCCTTCCTGCTCTCCTAAGGTTGCGGGGACAGTAGAGTGCTGAGCCCCAGACCCAGTCACCCCAAGATGGCCCCACTCTATCCACTCTCTAGACCTTTGGGAAATCTGGGTCCCTCTCCTGATTTGATCCATTCGGCCCCAACTCCAGAGTCGGGAATGGGAGATGAAACTAGTTTTCCACCCACTTTTGGACAAGTCCCACCCCTAGATCTGAAGCAAGCTCTACCAGCAGCGTGTCCTGGAAGCCTGCCTGCCTGCCTGCCCGTCTGCACAGGTGTCTTGATCCAGCCCTGCGTCTTCGAGCCCCTGTGCCACCGGTCCCCACGGCCCGCCAGGAGTCTCTTTGTACCCACTAGGCTTCCCTGATGACCATCTGTCTGTCCGTCCCTGTTTTTGCTGTACATAACTCCTGCTGCACCCTCTCCCCGCACACCCGTCACCCATGAGAGAGAGAAACCTCTCTAGGGAAAGGCAGGGTGGCTGCACCCAGCAACTAATCCAAATGGCAAATATTTTGTAACAAAATAGCCCAGAGGTATTTTATCTGTTCAATTCATAGAGTTTTAGAGATTATATTGAAAGATGTCACTTGAGCAAACTGTGTCGGCGCAGCTTCTTTTGCTCT